TGGCATATGTTAAGTGCTAGATGCCCCTCCAATCTCGCTCCAAGGACAGGAGTCCTGAGTGTCCACTATAGGCATCCATTACTTCAAGACTTCCCAGGATAGTTCAGATTTCAAGAATGTCCCACGGTTATCCCTGGAAGTACACTCCAACCTGACACCACATGACCTGTTTTGAAAATGTGGTTGGCCGGGCGCAGTGGCTCACGCCTCTAATCCCAGCACTTTGGGAGGCTGAGACGGGTGAACTGCCTGAGGTCAGGAGTTCGAGATCAGCCTGGCCACATGGTGAAACCCGCCTCTACTAAAACTACTAATATCAGCCGGGCGTGGTTGCGGACGCCTGTAATCCCAGCTACATGGGAGGCTGAGTAAGGAGAACAGCTTGAACCCAGGAGGCAGAGGTTGCAGTGAGCCAAGATTGCGCCACTGCACTCCTGCCTGGGTGACAAGAGCAAGACTCCATCTCAAAAAAAAGAAAAAATGTGGCCGCGGCAGGGCGAGGTGGTTCACGCCTGTAATCCCAGCCCTTTGGGAGGCCGAGGCGGGCGGATCACCTGGGTCTGGAGTTCGAGACCAGTCTAGCCAACATGGTGAACCCTGTCTCAACTAAAAACACAAAAGTTAGCTGGGCTTGGTGGCGCGCACTTGTGATCCCGGCTACTCGGGAAGCTGAGGCAGGAGAATTGCTGGAACCCAGGGGCGGAGGTTGCAGTGAGCCGAGATCGTGCCACTGCACTCCAGCCTGGGTGACATTGACTCCGTCTCAAAAAAAAAAAAAAAAAAAAAATGTGGTCAGATACCTATCGGGATCAGCCTCTTCTGGTGGGGTGGGACAGGCAGCAGCTCCAGGCCGCGCCCCCAGCACCGACCACGCGTCTCTAAGCATTGGTAGGTGTCGACTGCAGGGCTCATTCTGGGTGGAGGAACATGATTTTATTGGTTCTTTCAGTTCACCACATCCGACTCGCGTCTCGGCCCTGGCCCGCCTTGCGGACCTTAAAGCAGTCAGTCCAGGGTTTGGGGGAAACGTGCTCACCCGACGGCAGCTCACAGGACCCCGGAGAGTCCTGGCATGGTATCTCGGTCCGGACTCTCCGCTGGGCCCACGAAGGAGAAAGGCTGCCTCGGATTCCTGCGCCCAAGCCAAGGTCCGGCGCCCACGGAGGCAAGTCCGGTCTCACGGTGACCTCCCGCCGGCGCCGCCTTCGCCGCCAACCATCCAGTTCTTCCTCCAGGCCACGTTCTCCTGCGTGGTCGCTGCCTCCTGCAGAGTGGCCAGCAATAGCTGCTGGGTCCTGGCCGCCTCCTCCCTGCTCCTTGGGTCCTGCAGTGGCATCTCCTGAGGGCAGGAAGGGGAGTTCGCAGGAGCTCCAGTCCGGGGCTCTCCACCCGCCCACCCTTCCTCGGGACTACCAGTTGCTTCTACCTTTAGCATTTCCTGCTTCCGCCGCTCTCCCGGGGTCACGATAACGAGGAGCGCGTAGCCCACGCCAGCCCCTGCGCCCAGCATTGCGACTGAGATCAGCATTTTCCGCAAGGAATCCATGGCCGCCTGCACAGCCAGCGGAGCGCCCACGGGAGCTCCCCGCAGCCGCAAGCTGTTGCCGCGCGGTCTCACTACCCCTTGGCGCAGGCTAGAGCGCCCTATAGCAGAAACCATAGATAAGCGGCCGGCTAGAGAGGACCTGCTCGAGGAAACGTTTGGAATCCGGAGCGCTTGGATCTCAGGTTTAGCTGAGGGGGTTGAGGTGTCCAAGAAGTGCTGGCACCAAGGGCTGAGCGCGGGGACCCTGTGTCCTCAATTCCGGGGTGGGATTGCTAGGGGGAGAGTGCGTGTCTTCATGGTTGCCGTGGGTTTTATGATTGCCCATTTTTCTGTCTTCCGACGTTTCCCGATCAGTAGAGGCCCGAGCTGTGCTCTGTGGTTTCCTGCAGTCACCCGCGCGTTTTCAACACAGCGCATGGAGGGCATCTACACACATACACATCCCTCTCCATCCCCTCAACTCTGGAACAAACACTCAAAGTCAAGTATACTGGTTGGAGAAATGGGTAATAGTTACTTATCTTTAACATTTATTTTAGCCCTTGTCTCCTACCCTTGTTGCCATCCCAGTGTCTCCAGGGAGTAAGTAGAAATAAAGATCCTATCTCACCTCTTGGGCATTTTCCCCTCCCCTGAAAGCGTATAATCGCTTAGCACAGTCGGTGCTTAAGGGGCCAGGCTCCAAAGAAGATTAAAGGAACAGTTTGTGGGGTGCACTGGGCAGCAGTACTCTCCTCTGAGTTCAATCATCTTGCACTCTAAGAATCACCACCATGGCCCTTGTGCCAGGGAGAAGCAAGGAGGATGGGCTTTGGACTAGAAATAGCCCAGGCTCCTCCCAGCATCCAGAAAGTCCCAGGCTGCCCAACCCTCTCTGGGACAGAGGAAAAATTGGCAAGGTTGAAGGTCACCAGCACATTCAGGTTAGTACTTCCTCAGCCTGTGTCTGGCAGCTTTTGGCCCAACCTCCCTGCTGTCCCTATTCAGGATTTCTCTCAAAAGTCCCATCTGCCGTCTATTGTGGTGGAATCCAGTGAGGTGAATGAAGAGAGTGGGGATCTCCATTTGCCCCATGAGGAGCTGCTGCTGCTCACTGATGGTGAGGAAGAGGATGCTGAGGCCTTCTTCCAAGACCAAAGTGAAGAGCCAGGTGAGGGAGGTGGCTCATTCAGGGGGCCACTGATATTTTTGTCCCCTCTCTTCCTCCATCCCAGGCTGGGCTTGGAGCCCACAGGACCCTAGAAGTCCTTTAAGAACATTTAACGCTGGACTCAGCTGGGGGCAGGACCAGGATGAAGAAGATGCTTGTTGGATTCTTGAGGACACAGCATGTCTGGAAGCCACCAACCACTGTCCCTTCTGGGACTCAACAGGCTCCCGTGTTTGTAGAAGTGGCTTTGTGGAATATTCCCATCTCCTGCCTCCTAATAGCTTTGAGGGTAAGTATTGTTCCCTCCCCCTCAAATATCTCCTCCATCTGATTCGCATCTTTCTCCCCGGCAGGAGCTGAAGAAGAAGCTGTTCAAACGCCGGCGGGTGTTGAATCGGGAGCGGCGTCTGAGGCACCGGGTGGTCGGGGCTGTGATAGACCAAGGGCTGATCACGCGGCACCACCTCAAGAAGCGGGCGTAAGTACTAGACCCTCTTCCTGTTGGTCGTCCCTAGCTCTCTTTATTTCCACTTACCCATCAGGTCCAGTGCACGTGCCAACATTACACTGTCAGGGAAGAAGCGCAGAAAACTCCTCCAGCAGATCCGGCTTGCCCAGAAAGAGAAGACAGCCATGGAAGGTGAGGCTGGGACAGAGGTGGGTGAGGGGAATTGGGATAATACTTCCTTCTTCCCTTTACTCAGTGGAAGCCCCTTCAAAGCCAGCCAGGACTAGTGAACCACAGCTCAAAAGGCAAAAGAAGACAAAAGCCCCCCAGGATGTAGAAATGAAGGACCTTGAAGATGAGAGCTAAACCTCTTCCACTAGAAGATTCTCAACTGGAGCCAGCCTTCAGACTCAGTGGTTGTTTCAGAGGACTTTGACAAAAGCAAGGCCCCTTTTCACTCTCCAGATTTCCTCCTACCTAATGGCCTACTGACCTCCCCTAGAGGGATGTCTTTGGGAGGGAAGAAGGTACAGAAGAAAGATTGGAGAAGGGCCTCTCTAGCAGTCAACTCCATTTGTAATAAAGCCCTAGCACTCTGAGATGTGTGTGATTAAATGTAGGAATGGGGATG